CCACAGGCACATGCCACTATGCCCAGCCTAATTTTTGTATTTCTTGTAAAGATGGAGTTTCACCATGTTGCCCATGCTGGTCTGGAACTCCTGAACTCAAGTGATCCGCCCACCTCGGCCTTCCATACTGCTGGGATTACAGGCGTGAGCCACTGTGCCCGGCCCTCACCTGTTTCTTTTTACTTTCTAATGCCACTACTAGAAAATTCTAAATGATATATATGTCCTTCTGCAGAGATGAGGCGGAAGGAGAGGGGTCTCCATTATTTTTCGGTCTATGATGGTGAAGCCTGACATTCTGTCCCAGGGCAAAGAAGGTGGGAGCTGTTCAGCCTTATCAGTGATGCCAAAGGTAGGGCCAGCACCTGACTTGGAAAAGCAAGTGCAAGGTTTTTCTGATTTATTTAGGCTCTAACTTGATTGGCGTGGCTAACAGAGGTTATGGGGAGGAGCCTAGAGCTCCAAACCCAGTCAGGAGATCCGATTTGAATTTCAGATTTAAAAATGAATGATTTTTTAGTACTAACTTCCTCCCCGTGGATGTCTATATTTATTTGTTAAGTCTGACAACTCTACCATGGAGGATCATATCAGAGAAAGGAGATGCTAGGTTGAAAAGTAAAAACATCCTAGGATTTAAGAGCATGAGCCGGGAGCTAAGGCTTCTTGGCTTCACAGGATCCACCACTTATAACTGTGTGATCTTCGGACAGTTACTAAACCTCTCTTGGTTTCCATGGTAAAACGGGCATAGTAACTTACTGTGTGAGATTGTCACAAGATTTAATAAGTTACTGCTGTTTACAAGTGCTTTCCCACAGCGGCGTCTGTTTCCCCTTAGCTAGCAACTCGGCTGTGTTTTCTGCAGCTGCTGGTGAGTTCTCTGCCCGCTCTTTGCCCACCCGCGTCAGGCCGGTCCCCCTCCGGCCTCTTCTGTGGCGCGAGGGACAGCGGAAACCACGGTAGACAGCACCCCCTTGAGTCCAATTCCTCCCCTTTCGGAGGAAGCCGGTTTCTCCTTTCTATGCTACTCCCGGGCCATTTCTGGACAACAGCTGCTATTTTCACTTGAGCCGAAGTTAATTTCTCGGGGAGTTCTCGGGCGCGCACAGGCAGCTCGGTTTGCCCTGCGATTGAGCTGCGGGTCGCGGCCGGCGCCGGCCTCTCCAATGGCAAATGTGTGTGGCTGGAGGCGAGCGCGAGGCTTTCGGCAAAGGCAGTCGAGTGTTTGCAGACCGGGGCGAGTCCTGTGAAAGCAGATAAAAGAAAACATTTATTAACGTGTCATTACGAGGGGAGCGCCCGGCCGGGGCTGTCGCACTCCCCGCGGAACATTTGGCTCCCTCCAGCTCCGAGAGAGGAGAAGAAGAAAGCGGAAAAGAGGCAGATTCACGTCGTTTCCAGCCAAGTGGACCTGATCGATGGCCCTCCTGAATTTATCACGATATTTGATTTATTAGCGATGCCCCCTGGTTTGTGTGTTACGCACACACACGTGCACACAAGGCTCTGGCTCGCTTCCCTCCCTCGTTTCCAGCTCCTGGGCGAATCCCACATCTGTTTCAACTCTCCGCCGAGGGCGAGCAGGAGCGAGAGTGTGTCGAGTGAGTGTGCGTCTGTGTGTCCCGGCGAGGGTAAATATTGACCTGATTCTTCCTCCTCCTCTAGATCTGCGAGTGAAGAGGGACGAGGGAAAAGAAACAAAGCCACAGACGCAACTTGAGACTCCCGCATCCCAAAAGAAGCACCAGATCAGCAAAAAAAGAAGATGGGCCCCCCGAGCCTCGTGCTGTGCTTGCTGTCCGCAACTGTGTTCTCCCTGCTGGGTGGAAGCTCGGCCTTCCTGTCGCACCACCGCCTGAAAGGCAGGTTTCAGAGGGACCGCAGGAACATCCGCCCCAACATCATCCTGGTGCTGACGGACGACCAGGATGTGGAGCTGGGTAAGCCTCGGGGCCCCAGGGTGGCACCTCGGCCCTGCGCCTTACTTCCACCCTTGACTTGCAGGTTCCATGCAGGTGATGAACAAGACCCGGCGCATCATGGAGCAGGGCGGGGCGCACTTCATCAACGCCTTCGTGACCACACCCATGTGCTGCCCCTCACGCTCCTCCATCCTCACTGGCAAGTACGTCCACAACCACAACACCTACACCAACAATGAGAACTGCTCCTCGCCCTCCTGGCAGGCACAGCACGAGAGCCGCACCTTTGCCGTGTACCTCAATAGCACTGGCTACCGGACAGGTGAGCAGGGACGGGGGCAGGTGCAGGAAGGGCACGTGGCCTCCTGATCCATCTCCCTCCGCAGCTTTCTTCGGGAAGTATCTTAATGAATACAACGGCTCCTACGTGCCACCCGGCTGGAAGGAGTGGGTCGGACTCCTTAAAAACTCCCGCTTTTATAACTACACGCTGTGTCGGAACGGGGTGAAAGAGAAGCACGGCTCCGACTACTCCAAGGTAAGCTGCAACCTTTCCAGCCTGGGAGTGGCCACCTGTTCTCCTGTCTCTCCCCACCCCCCAGGATTACCTCACAGACCTCATCACCAATGACAGCGTGAGCTTCTTCCGCACGTCCAAGAAGATGTACCCGCACAGGCCAGTCCTCATGGTCATCAGCCATGCAGCCCCCCACGGCCCTGAGGATTCAGCCCCACAATATTCACGCCTCTTCCCAAACGCATCTCAGCACATGTAAGCCTCAGCACTCTGCCTGCCAGAGGCACGTTTGACCGATGTGTATGTCCTTGCCCACCAGCACGCCGAGCTACAACTACGCGCCCAACCCGGACAAACACTGGATCATGCGCTACACGGGGCCCATGAAGCCCATCCACATGGAATTCACCAACATGCTCCAGCGGAAGCGCTTGCAGACCCTCATGTCGGTGGACGACTCCATGGAGACGGTAGGCGCCCGCTGCATGCCTCTTGGTGGGCGCACTGTCCCTTGCCTCCTCGCCCGTGTTGCAGATTTACAACATGCTGGTTGAGACGGGCGAGCTGGACAACACGTACATCGTATACACCGCCGACCACGGTTACCACATCGGCCAGTTTGGCCTGGTGAAAGGGAAATCCATGCCATATGAGTTTGACATCAGGGTCCCGTTCTACGTGAGGGGCCCCAACGTGGAAGCCGGCTGTCTGTAAGTGTGTCATCCCCCAGGGACCCAGGGAGTGACTGAGTCCCCGATCTCCTGCCTCCCCCAGGAATCCCCACATCGTCCTCAACATTGACCTGGCCCCCACCATCCTGGACATTGCAGGCCTGGACATACCTGCGGATATGGACGGGAAATCCATCCTCAAGCTGCTGGACACGGAGCGGCCGGTGAATCGGTGAGGACGGAGCAGGGCAGGTGTTGAGGGGGTGCTGAGAAGCAGGAGCCGTGCTTTTTTCCAGGTTTCACTTGAAAAAGAAGATGAGGGTCTGGCGGGACTCCTTCTTGGTGGAGAGAGGGTGAGTGCCGGGTCCTGGGAGGGACACCCCTGCGGCCCCGCGGCTCCTGCTCTCTGCCCCATAGCAAGCTGCTACACAAGAGAGACAATGACAAGGTGGACGCCCAGGAGGAGAACTTTCTGCCCAAGTACCAGCGTGTGAAGGACCTGTGTCAGCGTGCTGAGTACCAGACGGCGTGTGAGCAGCTGGGACAGGTAAGAAGGCTCCCTTCCCTCCCAACGGCTCCGCAGCTGGCCGAGGCCCTGGCATGTCTTTCAGAAGTGGCAGTGTGTGGAGGACGCCACGGGGAAGCTGAAGCTGCATAAGTGCAAGGGCCCCATGCGGCTGGGCGGCAGCAGAGCCCTCTCCAACCTCGTGCCCAAGTACTACGGGCAGGGCAGCGAGGCCTGCACCTGTGACAGCGGGGACTACAAGCTCAGCCTGGCCGGACGCCGGAAAAAACTCTTCAAGAAGAGTAAGTGTCACAACCTGGCTGAGTGGGACAGGCCCTAACTCTGCCACTCCTCTAATGCCCACAGAGTACAAGGCCAGCTATGTCCGCAGTCGCTCCATCCGCTCAGTGGCCATCGAGGTGGACGGCAGGGTGTACCACGTAGGCCTGGGTGATGCCGCCCAGCCCCGAAACCTCACCAAGCGGCACTGGCCAGGGGCCCCTGAGGACCAAGATGACAAGGATGGTGGGGACTTCAGTGGCACTGGAGGCCTTCCCTTGGGCCCCTGAGGACCAAGATGACAAGGATGGTGGGGACTTCAGTGGCACTGGAGGCCTTCCCGACTATTCAGCCGCCAACCCCATTAAAGTGACACATCGGTGAGTGTCCAGGTGGAAGTCGAGGGTGAAGGCCTCCGAGCCACACGTGATCCCTTCTCTCAAGCAGGTGCTACATCCTAGAGAACGACACAGTCCAGTGTGACCTGGACCTGTACAAGTCCCTGCAGGCCTGGAAAGACCACAAGCTGCACATCGACCACGAGGTGAGTGGAGAGCGGGAGAGGAGCATGCTCTCTTTCAAGGCCTCCTCTTCTGCCCCTCCCTCAGATTGAAACCCTGCAGAACAAAATTAAGAACCTGAGGGAAGTCCGAGGTCACCTGAAGAAAAAGCGGCCAGAAGAATGTGACTGTCACAAAATCAGGTGAGGCAGTAGCAAAGGGACCTCCCTAAGACCTGAAGCCTGGGGCTGGGGGGGTCTGTTACAGCTACCACACCCAGCACAAAGGCCGCCTCAAGCACAGAGGCTCCAGTCTGCATCCTTTCAGGTAAGAGCAGCTTGAGGTCCTGGGGAAGAGATCCCAAGGTGTGTGTGGCCCTCTGCGCCCATAGGAAGGGCCTGCAAGAGAAGGACAAGGTGTGGCTGTTGCGGGAGCAGAAGCGCAAGAAGAAACTCCGCAAGCTGCTCAAGCGCCTGCAGAACAACGACACGTGCAGCATGCCAGGCCTCACGTGCTTCACCCACGACAACCAGCACTGGCAGACGGCGCCTTTCTGGACACGTGAGCAAGCCCAGGGCAGGGGTGGACAGGCTGCACTCAGGACATGCTCTCTCTTCCTTGGCAGTGGGGCCTTTCTGTGCCTGCACCAGCGCCAACAATAACACGTACTGGTGCATGAGGACCATCAATGAGACTCACAATTTCCTCTTCTGTGAATTTGCAACTGGCTTCCTAGAGTACTTTGATCTCAACACAGACCCCTACCAGGTACAGGCAACCCGAGCTAGAGGGATGGGGGTCCTTGTTGACAGACTACCTTTTTTGCAACCAGCTGATGAATGCAGTGAACACACTGGACAGGGATGTCCTCAACCAGCTACACGTACAGCTCATGGAGCTGAGGAGCTGCAAGGGTTACAAGCAGTGTAACCCCCGGACTCGAAACATGGACCTGGGTGAGTAGGCACCCCAACGTGGGGCCCTTGGACCTGTTTTGTTTTTCATTTCTCCTTCATTTAGGACTTAAAGATGGAGGAAGCTATGAGCAATACAGGTATTTCGTTTTATTATTAAAGCCTAAACAAACATTCATTCTCCTTTGACACTTGAAAACTTAGGCAGTTTCAGCGTCGAAAGTGGCCAGAAATGAAGAGACCTTCTTCCAAATCACTGTGAGTTGAGGAACCAGCTTACAAATAGAAATAAGTGCTAAGATGAGTTTGTTTTGTTCTTTAGGGGACAACTGTGGGAAGGCTGGGAAGGTTAAGAAACAACAGAGGTGGACCTCCAAAAACATAGAGGCATCACCTGACTGCACAGGCAATGAAAAACCATGTGGGTGATTTCCAGCAGACCTGTGGTATTGGCCAGGAGGCCTGAGAAAGCAAGCACGCACTCTCAGTCAACATGACAGATTCTGGAGGATAACCAGCAGGAGCAGAGATAACTTCAGGAAGTCCATTTTTGCCCCTGCTTTTGCTTTGGATTATACCTCACCAGCTGCACAAAATGCATTTTTTCGTATCAAAAAGTCACCACTAACCCTCCCCCAGAAGCTCACAAAGGAAAACGGAGAGAGCGAGCGAGAGAGATTTCCTTGGAAATTTCTCCCAAGGGCGAAAGTCATTGGAATTTTTAAATCATAGGGGAAAAGCAGTCCTGTTCTAAATCCTCTTATTCTTTTGGTTTGTCACAAAGAAGGAACTAAGAAGCAGGACAGAGGCAACGTGGAGAGGCTGAAAACAGTGCAGAGACGTTTGACAATGAGTCAGTAGCACAAAAGAGATGACATTTACCTAGCACTATAAACCCTGGTTGCCTCTGAAGAAACTGCCTTCATTGTATATATGTGACTATTTACATGTAATCAACATGGGAACTTTTAGGGGAACCTAATAAGAAATCCCAATTTTCAGGAGTGGTGGTGTCAATAAACGCTCTGTGGCCAGTGTAAAAGAAAATCCCTCGCAGTTGTGGACATTTCTGTTCCTGTCCAGATACCATTTCTCCTAGTATTTCTTTGTTATGTCCCAGAACTGATGTTTTTTTTTTAAGGTACTGAAAAGAAATGAAGTTGATGTATGTCCCAAGTTTTGATGAAACTGTATTTGTAAAAAAAATTTTGTAGTTTAAGTATTGTCATACAGTGTTCAAAACCCCAGCCAATGACCAGCAGTTGGTATGAAGAACCTTTGACATTTTGTAAAAGGCCATTTCTTGGGAGTTTTTTGGTGTGTCTGTTTTTTTAAAGTATT